GGTGTGGAAGGTGAGATATTTGGCCTTCATGGACATTCTATTATTTAACCCCTGAATTAGACAAACATACTCTAATGCTGGTTGGTCACTGAGAGAGCAGGTCTCCCCCTAATAGGAGCAGAGTCAGCCCCTGTGCTTACCATGTAGTGGAGGGCTGACTAGAATGCTGCCACTATGAAGGAAGGAAGAACCACTGGAGAACATGTACCCAGAAGCTGTTGACCGGATAGGTCCTTCTCCCAGGTTCACAGTTCGTCACTCCTTCCTTGGCTGAGGGGAGAAAGAACAAGTGAAAAGAAGCTGAAAGTGTGCTTTCTAAACTTTTCCCTCCTGGAGATTTGAATGGAAATATGGAGAATAAATGTCTCCCCTAAACAGTTCTATATAACAGGTATTATATAGCAATCATATTCATATTCATAACAGTATTATGAAGTAATGGGCAGTAACTGGCCCATCATTATGTGCCACATTGAATTGCATGCTACTCATTTTATACCATGCTTGGTAAGCCCCCTTTAACCTGAAAATATCTTGCCATTTTTTGGCCCTGGAAAATTTTCCTCATACCGTTTCTTCTCCTGGGTTCTCTGTATTTTCATTCCACTAAATAGCTGTGCTTATTAGATACTTACATATGAATATGGCCAAGTACTAAGGGACTTTGAAAGGTACTTTTAATTAGAAGTAATATTTGCTTTACCAACTAATTTTAGACTAACTATATATATTTTGTAAGCTATAACCAGTCAATGTGTGAATGCTTTATATATTCAAACAGCAGGTTATACCCACTTCCTTACCTACACAGAAGCTGTTGCTCTTTTTGCCAGAGAGCAACCAAATTTTCCTGAGCAGTGGTAGCTACCTGATGGCTACTGCAAGGAACTTCTCATCTACTTTCCTTCCTACTTGCTTTCTTCTTCTAATAGTAGTCATGCACCCTCTTAAATTCGCTTATTTTTCTTTTCTTTCTTCCTTTTCTTTTCTTCTTCTTCTTTTTTTTTTTTTTTTTTTTTTTTTGGTTTACTGCTCGGTTAACTTCACTACAGGAAGTCTTCCATGTACACACAGACACATGCCCTTATTAGCTTTGTCAATATCTTAATTCTGTTGCTGTACTACATCAAGAAGTTGTCAAGTGTCCTGTCTGCCCCCTTCTTTATGTTGAGGTGGGAGGTATTGTTTTATCTGTTTTGTTTGGTTGACTGACCTATGAAACTAACCCACTATTTGTAAGAGTGGATTTTTTAGCAGGAGAAAGCTATCTGGGTTTCAAAAAGTGAGGTATCAATCAACTTAAAATATTCTGCTTGTAGTTTAAAAGAATCTCTTCTTATATTTATATATTTTAGAAATGCTATTTTTATTCAGTAGCTTTTAGTATGTCCTCTTTTTTTTTTTTTCTCTAAGTGCCATGTAGGGAGTATACAGGTATGACTGAAGTAATCACTGCTTTTAAAGAATTTTTACCTCTGTCTGGTAGAGGAGATAATAGAACCTGAGGTAAAGAGAGGTACAGGCAGGCACCTGTACCTGGTTTAAAAGCAACAAAATCTCCAAAATCTATAATGATTCTTATATGGGTTTTGAGTGAAAGAGAAATGGTAGTATAGAATACTTAGACTGCTAGTGCAAGTCTTTGCCCTGGTTCTGATTTAACACATTGTCAGATCTCCTATCAATTCTCACTATTAATTTTTCTAAACTATTTCCCAGCTTTTCTTGTTCCTTCCCCTGCCTCACAAGCTGGGGTGCTGGCTTTTGTAAGAATAGAATAAGAAGATAGAGCAGATAGGAGGTGGAGGAACAAGAGGTGAGTAAGATTAGGTAGGTGTATAAAAGATGCTGAGTTTGAAGAATTTTTCTTTCTTTTCTAGCTTTTAATCTAGACAACGAGCAACCAGATTATGATATGGATTCAGAAGATGAGACTTTATTAAATAGACTTAACAGAAAGATGGAAATTAAGCCTTTGCAATTTGAAATTATGATTGACAGACTTGAAAAAGCCAGTTCTAATCAGGTACTGTACCATGTAAAGATGTCTCTTATCTTGTAGCCAATGACATTTTGTATTTTTCATTTAGCTTGTAACACTTCAAGAAGCAAAACTGCTGCTAAACGAAGATGATTACCTTATTAAAGCTGTATATGACTACTGGGTGAGAAAACGTAAAAACTGCAGGGGGCCATCCCTCATTCCTCAGATAAAACAAGAGAAAAGAGATGGCTCTACCAACAATGACCCTTATGTTGCCTTTCGGAGAAGAACAGAGAAAATGCAAACTCGAAAGGTAATGTGCAAATTAGGTTTCATTGAAGGTAGGTTTATTCTTCTAAAATTATTATTTTTAATAGAATCGTAAGAATGATGAAGCCTCTTATGAAAAGATGTTGAAACTGAGACGAGAATTTAGTAGAGCCATAACAATTTTGGAAATGATTAAGAGAAGAGAGAAAACAAAACGAGAATTATTGCACTTAACCTTAGAAGTTGTGGAGAAAAGGTAACATTGCTCCTGTTACAACAGTAAAATGAATGTTTTCTTATATTTTTGTTACCTTTTCAAGATACCATTTGGGAGACTATGGTGGTGAAATCCTTAATGAAGTAAAAATCAGTAGATCAGAAAAAGAGTTATATGCCACTCCAGCAACTCTTCATAATGGAAATCATCACAAAGTTCAAGAATGTAAAACTAAGGTGAATATTGTCTGGGAAGAAGCATGTATGGATCCTTTTGGGGGAAAAATCGTCATGTAAACAGCACCCTCATCATTTGTCTTTGAAAGAAGAGGCTTCTGATGTGGTTCGTCAAAAGAAGAAGTACCCAAAGAAGCCTAAAGCAGAGGCTTTGATAACATCTCAGCAACCCACTCCTGAGACATTGCCTGTGATCAATAAGAGTGACATTAAGCAATATGATTTTCACAGCTCAGATGAAGATGAATTTCCACAGGTGCTTGTTTTAAAATATTTTAAAGATATTTCTAACTTCTAAATGGAATGCCTCTTTTGTCTAGGTATTGTCCCCAGTATCAGAACCGGAAGAAGAAAATGATCCTGATGGTCCCTGTGCTTTCAGAAGGCGGGCAGGATGCCAGTATTATGCTGTAAGAACTTTTGTGTGTGTGTGGTGTTTTTGTTTTTTGTTTTTTGTTTTTTCTTTCTTTGCAGCCTCGTTTGGACCAAGCTAACCATTCATGTGAAAATTCAGAATTGGCAGATTTGGATAAGTTGAGGTATAGGCATTGCCTTACAACACTTACAGTCCCAAGAAGATGTATAGGATTTGCAAGGAGGCGAATTGGCAGAGGTGGAAGGTGAAGTATTTGTTTTCACCTGGTTTTTGTTTCAGTTAATATTTGGTTTTATTTTGCTTTTCAGGGTCATAATGGACCGAATATCCACAGAACATGACCCAGTCCTGAAACAGATAGACCCTGAAATGCTGAATAGTTTTTCAAGCTCTTCCCAAACTATAGACTTTTCTTCTAATTTCTCTCGGACCAATGCTTCCAGTAAACATTGTGAAAATAGACTGTCTCTTTCTGAAATATTAAGCAATATCAGATCATGTCGACTACAGTGTTTCCAGCCAAGGCTACTAAATTTACAGGACAGTGATAGTGAAGAATGTACCTCAAGAAAACCAGGGCAGACTGTGAACAATAAAAGAGTTTCTGCAGCATCTGTAGCTTTATTGAACACCAGCAAGAATGGCATATCAGGTAAGCTGTTGCTGTGTTAAAAGTATATCCTGTACTCATTTCCAAAATTCATGTTCTTTACCAGTAACAGGGGGTATCACAGAAGAGCAGTTTCAGACACATCAGCAGCAGTTAGTTCAGATGCAAAGGCAGCAACTTGCCCAGCTTCAGCAGAAACAGCAATCTCAGCATTCCTCGCAACAGACACATCCAAAAGCACAGGTAAACTGCTCTTTTCGTCATAGTTACGTTTGAATTAGAGTGTTTAACTTTGTTCATTTTATAGGGCTCAAGCACCTCTGACTGTATGTCTAAAACACTTGACTCAGCCAGCGCCCACTTTGCTGCATCTGCAGTGGTCAGTGCACCTGTTCCAAGTCGCAGTGAGGTAGCCAAGGAACAGAACACTGGCCACAACAACATAAACGGTGTTGTCCAGCCTTCAGGTACAGCTGGGGTTTCACATGGTACCTACTTTGATACTAGTTGAATGACTTCTTTCTTTTTCAGGAACCTCTAAAACATTATACTCCACCAATATGGCTTTATCATCCAGCCCAGGGATTTCAGCTGTACAGCTTGTAAGGACAGTTGGCCACACCACTACAAACCACTTAATCCCAGCATTGTGCACAAGCAGTCCTCAGACACTTCCCATGAACAATTCCTGCCTGACAAATGCAGTGCACCTCAATAATGTCAGTGTTGTTTCTCCAGTCAATGTGCATATCAATACACGGACTTCAGCACCATCGCCAACAGCCTTAAAACTTGCCACAGTTGCTGCCAGTATGGACAGAGTGCCAAAGGTTACTCCCAGCAGTGCCATCAGCAGCATAGCAAGGTGTGTGTGTGTGTTTCAGTGATTTTTCTCCCTATTTATTTTATCCTTTGCCTTATTACCATAGAGAGAACCACGAACCAGAAAGATTGGGCTTAAATGGAATAGCAGAGACAACAGTAGCTATGGAAGTGACATAACCTAAAACACGTGGCTCTGACCTGTGCTGATGGTGTGCAGTCATTCATATTCCAGCTGAATGCAAAAGGCAACACTCTGTGGATCACAGAGTGTAACAATGGACCTAAATGGACTATAGTATATTGGATGTTAAATCCATATATGATGTATATTTTGTAAAATTGGGAAAATCACTACCTTGTAAAATAGTTTATTTGTATCATCAATATTATTTCTGTTACTTGAATAGTAGATATTCATCATCATGCTTTTGCACTTGAATTTGCAACTGAATGGATTTTAAAAAATAATTCTTTAATGGGATCATGAGCATGAAATGGGATCCTGCATCACTTGTTTTAACTATTTATTTTGCCATGTTTACATTTTGTATCTTGTAAAAATAAATCCAACTTTGTGTCTAAAAAGTTAAAGATTCATAGCTAGGAAATGAAATTCTTGTAATTTTTTTCTAAAGGAACTGTAAAGTTTTCACTTGGTTCATTTTGTTTCACAATTTGACTAGATGGACTTTTTGGTAAATACTTTAGTGGCATTTCACTGTCAAATATGAAGTTCAAGGCAAAATAGTATTTTCTATTACTGTGCAGGGGAAAGGGATGGATCGATACATGCAAATTTAATGTAGTAACTCACTTTTCCATATATTTTGAATGTATATTTCTATTTATGATACCAATTTATAAAAAATAATTACACAGAAAAAATGGAATAGGAAAAATTATGCATCTAGCACATTTAAACTGTGCAAATATGAAAATTTTTCGAGGATTACATTTTATCTGAAGGCTGCATATTTTAACTGGCTTTAAAACTGTAACACATCACATAAAAGATACTTTACCAGGTATGTATTGCATTATATCATTGCAATAATTATTGGAAGTCTAGATATCGAGCCATCCCAGGTGTTGGGCGGGGGGAGGGTTGTGGCAAGATTGTCTTTTCAATTTTGGAGAGTTTTCCTGTGGCTACAAGGCAAGTAACGGGTTGGAAAAAGTCTGACTGTAAGCGTTGGACACCTTCATAGTGTAGTGTTTTAGTGACTTTTTTTATACGGTTCTTGTAAATTAGATACGTGTAGTGGTGTTTCAGAATGTTTGTTTATGCACTAGTTCAGACAACTTTCCCTGTTACTTGTTCTTGATAAGTGAAAACTGCAGGGAAATAAAAAATACATATCAAAACATGGACATGCTGCATATGTGTTTATTTCACAATGT